CTGCCCCACCCTCACCCCAGCCCCAGCCAAAGCTCCTAGAACCTAGCTCTCTGGAATATCAGAACCCAGGAGGTGGCTGGCTGGATCTACCCCTCAGAGGCCTCCCTGACCACCAGGGGGCACTGCTGGGCTCCAGCTCCCCACCCTCCGCAGTCCCCACTTCTAGCCTGGGCTTTTGTCTCTGCTCCCCCATCCCTGACGTCTCTGTCTGCTTCTCTCTTTGAATTTCTAACCAACTTCAGAAAGGTTGAAAATACAGTGCAAAGAACATTTGTCCCCTCCAGAACTCTGAGAGTAAGTTGCTGACATGATGCCCCACCACCGTTAAATACTTTCCTGATTTTTCTACAAGGACTCTCTTACCTGACCAGCCCCGCTATCAAAATCAGGAAATTGACATGGATACTTTAATACCATTCAGTCTAGACCCAGGGAAGTCCCGCCAGTGGTCCCAGTGATGTCCTTGTGGGCATCAACAGAATCTGGTTCAGAAGCCGCCGTTACTTTCGGTTGCCAAGTCTTTTTGCTGCCTTCAGTCTGGAAAGCTCCTCAGCCTTTCCTTGATTTTCATGACCTTGTCACTTTCGGAGATTCCAAGACGTTTAATGTGTAGGTTGTCCCTTAGTTTGGGTTGGCCTGATGTTTCCTCATGATTAGGTTCAGGTTGAGGCTTTCTGGCAGGGATACCGCAGAAGCGGCGTCTGTTCTCAGTGCACCCCTGCTCCCAGCTTGGCTTCATCATCCCATTACCGTTGCAGTGATGTTAACTTTGATCACTTGATTAAAGTGGAGGAAGCCAGGAAAAGTTACTTTCTTCTTCTTTGTAATTTCTAAGTATAATGTGGGGAGGTGCTTGGAGATGACGTAAGTATCTTGTGCCTTATCAAATTTTGTTTATTCAGTTACAGTCATGAGTCACTTAACAATGGGGATACCTTCTGAGAAATGTGTTGTTGGGGGATTTTGTCATTGTGCAAGCACTATAGAGAGTACTTATATATACCCAGACGGTACAGCCTACTGCACACCTATGCTACTGTATGGTATAGCCTATAGCTCCCGGGCTAAAATCCCGCACAGCATGTCACTGTACTGAACGCTGTAGGCTGGGAACTGTAACAGGTGGTAAGTATTTGTATATCTAAACATATCTAAATGTAGAAAAGGGACACTAAAAATACAGTATCATAAGTTTATGGGACCACTGTCATTATGTGGCGATGACTGCATTTCTGATCGTCAGCAAAGACGCATTTAAGCCATTCCTATCATCATGTATTTTGATGCTCTGATCTTCCTGGATTTGGCCTTTGGGAGCTCCTGTGTCCTTCTGTCTCTCTTTCATTCTCTGACCCCCTTGTTAGTTTCTGCGTGTCTCTGTCTCATCTCTCTCATTCTCTCTGTCTGCCTTTATCTTGGTCTTTCTTTCTTCTCTGTCTGTCTGTTGCTCCTCTCTCTCTGTCCTGTCTGCTTCCCGCACCCCTCTCTCTCCCCTGTCCTTTTCTCTTTCTCTCTGTCCCCCTCTCTTTCTATGCCTTTGCCTCTTTGCCTCTCTGGCTTTCTGCCTCTGACTCGGTCTCATTTTGTCTGTTTTTCTCTCTGTCTTTCTATGGCTTAGTCTCTGTCACTCAGGACTCACCTCTGCAGTGTCTTCAGATAGGAGTCCTAGACACGCTGGCTTGTGTGTGGGATACCATCACTCTCCCTCCTCTGGACTCACAGTCCTCCTCTCCAGCCTCTATTTCAGACCCAGGGGGCTCTGGAGCAGGTGCAAGGAGGGGAACAGGAATGAGTGGATTTTCCTCCCACCTGCTCTGCACACTGCAAGGCTGGGATCATGTCTCTGTGTGTGCGCCCACGTGTGTGGAGGGGTGTCAGAGAGGTCTGTGCCTGGGAGAGGGGAGAGAGGGAGCTGCTGGTGTCTGTGTCTTGCCCCCTCCTGCTACAGCTGGGAAGGGAATCAGGTTAGACCCCAGGGTGAGTGCCTGGGGCAGGGGATGCTTTCTGTGGGGAGTCCTCTGAATAGGCCCCCCTGCCCCGCAGTGGGGCCCAAAAGGTGGGCAGTGTCTGTGCAGGGCTTTGCATCTTAGAGCATGTTCCCATATGTGATTTCAAAGGACAGACTATCAGAGCTCCAGGGGTGTGGTGCCATCCAGAGAGAGAAACTGAGGCCTGTGGTAGTGGTGGAGTGGTGACTGACCCAGGGCTTTATGGTAAGTCAGGCTCAGAGGAAGGCTTGGGCCACCAGCCTGCCTCTCATGCATGAGGTGGTGTCATTTAGAAAAGGATAGTCACATCTCTGTGTTTTCATAATGCAAAGAATTGAAAATAAAAATAAAGATGGAAGAAGCCTTCCGGGCTGGGGCAGGGGATGGTGGAGAGGGTGGAATGGGGAGAGAATGAGGGGAAATGGCACTGTGGGGCCATGGGTTAGAGAAGCGAAGGCCCATCAGCAGTACAGTGGACAAATAAACCTGCTGCATCTACACAATGGGACGGCGCACGGCAGAGACAAAGGAGAAGCTGTGTTGGATGCAGCCACCCAAAGGGACCTCAGATTCATGGTGTGTGAAGGAAGCCAAACGCAAGACTATGCCCAGGGCTGACTCTGTGCCTCTCCTCCCACAGCCAGAGGATCTGGAGGCCCCCAAGACACACCGCTTCAAGGTGAAGACCTTCAAGAAGGTGAAGCCCTGTGGGATCTGCCGCCAGGTCATCACCCAGGAAGGCTGCACCTGCAAAGGTGAGCAGCGGTCTGGGCTGTGGGGGATGGGAAAACTTTCTTTCTGTGTCTCGCCCTCTTGCAGTCTGCAGCTTCTCCTGTCATCGGAAATGCCAGGCCAAGGTAAGGGGCCGCGGGCTGGCGGGCCCGGGAGGGCTCACCTGCCCGTTCTCTGTTCCTTCCACAGGTGGCTGCCCCCTGCGTTCCTCCATCCAACCATGAGCTGGTGGTGAGTGACAGCCCTTCCTTGCCCTGCAAGCCAGGGCTCATGCTGTTTCTCCTTCTGTCCACAGCCCATCACCACTGAGAATGCACCAAAGAATGTAGTGGACAAGGTGAGTGATGGCAGGTGGTGGTGGGGGAGCTGCCCCTCTCTGACTGCCTTTTCTCTGTCTGCAGGGAGAAGGAGCCTCCCGGGGTGGAAACACACGGAAAAGCCTCGAGGACAACGTGAGTGTGGATGGGGAGAAGAAGGATGGGGCGCATAATGCTGCTTCTCTTCTCTCCTTCCCAGGGCTCCACCAGGGTCACCCCGAGTGTCCAGCCCCACCTCCAGCCCATCAGGTATGCCTGGCCCGTGGGGGCAGGGGGCGGGATATGGACCCTCCGCTGCCTGCTGTCTCCCTAGAAACATGAGTGTGAGCCGGACCATGGAGGACAGCTGTGAGCTGGACCTGGTGTACGTCACAGAGAGGATCATCGCTGTCTCCTTCCCCAGCACAGCCAATGAGGAGAACTTCCGGAGCAACCTCCGTGAGGTGGCGCAGATGCTCAAGTCCAAACATGGAGGCAACTACCTGGTGAGGATGGATCCTCGTGCCCACTGTCCTGTTCCTCATGCTCTCTTCCTTTTGCTCCTTCTAGCTGTTCAACCTCTCTGAGCGGAGACCTGACATCACGAAGCTCCATGCCAAGGTGAGCCAGGGGCTGTTTTGGGGTAGGGGAGGTGCCCTCTTCTCACTCATGGCTTGGGCCACAGGTACTGGAATTTGGCTGGCCCGACCTCCACACCCCAGCCCTGGAGAAGATCTGCAGCATCTGTAAGGCCATGGACACATGGCTCAATGCAGACCCTCACAATGTCGTTGTTCTACACAACAAGGTCAGAGCTGTGTGTGTGTGTGTGTGTGTGTGAATAAATGATTTTGTGTTTGGGGCTCTTTCAGGGAAACCGAGGCAGGATAGGAGTTGTCATCGCGGCTTACATGCACTACAGCAACATTTCTGCCAGGTAAGAGGGGCCTGGAGCCTCCCATCCTCTGATGCCTCTTTTGACCACCTGTCTCTCCCTGCAGTGCGGACCAGGCTCTGGACCGGTTTGCAATGAAGCGGTTCTATGAGGATAAGATTGTGCCCATTGGCCAGCCATCCCAAAGAAGGTGGGTCTCTGGGGCTCACAGCCCCTTGCATGACTCCCTGAAGCTGCTTCTCCCACCACTACAGGTACGTGCATTACTTCAGTGGCCTGCTCTCCGGCTCCATCAAAATGAACAACAAGCCCTTGTTTCTGCACCACGTGATCATGCACGGCATCCCCAACTTTGAGTCTAAAGGAGGTACCTGCCTTGAGCCCTCTGACCTCCACCCTTGTCTTAGCTAACACCCACCCCACTTTTACAGGATGTCGGCCATTTCTCCGCATCTACCAGGCCATGCAACCTGTGTACACATCTGGCATCTAGTAAGTATTACATGGGCGTGAGAGGCCAGAGACCACTCTTTTTCTGCCCACCTCTCTCCCTTAGCAACATCCCAGGAGACAGCCAGACTAGCGTCTGCATCACCATCGAGCCAGGACTGCTCTTGAAGGGAGACATCTTGGTGAGTGCTGTCCTCTGTGTCAAGCCCCATCCCCCTGACTGGTTCTGCCCGTCTTCCCACCCAGCTGAAGTGCTACCACAAGAAGTTCCGAAGCCCAGCCCGAGACGTCATCTTCCGTGTGCAGTTCCACACCTGTGCCATCCATGACCTGGGGGTTGTCTTTGGGAAGGAGGACCTTGATGATGCTTTCAAAGGTGCGCTCCTTGAGTGGAGCTGGGGGTGGGCAGCCTATTTTTATTTTTCCTTCTCTTTTTCCAGATGATCGATTTCCAGAGTATGGCAAAGTGGAGTTTGTATTTTCTTATGGGCCAGAGAAAATTCAAGGTATAAGCCGAGTTAGAATTCATTCTCTCACTCCGACTGCCGCTGCCTTTCCCATCCCACTTAGGCATGGAGCACCTGGAGAACGGGCCGAGCGTGTCTGTGGACTATAACACCTCCGACCCCCTCATCCGCTGGGACTCCTACGACAACTTCAGTGGGCATCGAGATGACGGCATGGAGGGTAGGTGGGACCTAGTGGCTCCCAGCCCCTATTGTTGTCTCCCCTCCGGCTCTGTCCCTTGCAGAGGTGGTGGGACACACGCAGGGGCCACTAGATGGGAGCCTGTATGCTAAGGTGAAGAAGAAAGACTCCCTGCACGGCAGCACCGGGGCTGTTAATGCCACACGTCCTACACTGTCGGCCACCCCCAACCACGTGGAACACACGCTTTCTGTGAGCAGCGACTCGGGCAACTCCACAGCCTCCACCAAGACCGACAAGACCGACGAGCCTGTCCCCGGGGCCTCCAGTGCCACTGCTGCCTTGAGTCCCCAGGAGAAGCGGGAGCTGGACCGCCTGCTGAGTGGCTTTGGCTTAGAGCGAGAGAAGCAAGGCGCCATGTACCACACCCAGCACCTCAGGTCCCGCCCAGCAGGGGGCTCGGCTGTGCCCTCCTCTGGACGCCACGTTGTCCCAGCCCAGGTTCATGTCAATGGTGGGGCGTTAGCATCTGAGCGGGAGACAGACATCCTGGACGATGAATTGCCAAACCAGGATGGTCACAGTGCGGGCAGCATGGGCACACTCTCTTCTCTGGACGGGGTCACCAACACCAGTGAGGGGGGCTACCCAGAGGCCCTGTCCCCACTGACCAACGGTCTGGACAAGTCCTACCCCATGGAGCCTATGGTCAATGGAGGAGGCTACCCCTACGAGTCTGCCAGCCGGGCGGGGCCTGCCCATGCTGGCCACACGGCCCCCATGCGGCCCTCCTACTCTGCACAGGAGGGTTTAGCTGGCTACCAGAGGGAGGGGCCCCACCCAGCCTGGCCACAGCCAGTGACCACCTCCCACTATGCCCATGACCCCAGCGGTATGTTCCGCTCTCAATCCTTTTCGGAAGCTGAACCCCAGCTGCCCCCAGCTCCGGTCCGAGGGGGAAGCAGCCGGGAGGCTGTGCAAAGGGGACTGAATTCGTGGCAGCAGCAGCAGCAGCAGCAGCAGCAGCCTCGCCCACCTCCACGCCAGCAGGAAAGAGCCCACTTGGAGAGTCTTGTAGCCAGCAGGCCCAGCCCTCAGCCATTGGCAGAGACCCCCATCCCCAGTCTCCCTGAGTTCCCGCGAGCAGCCTCCCAGCAGGAGATTGAACAGTCCATCGAAACACTCAATATGCTGATGCTGGACCTGGAGCCAGCCTCCGCTGCTGCCCCACTACACAAGTCCCAGAGTGTCCCCGGGGCCTGGCCAGGGGCTTCTCCACTCTCCTCCCAGCCCCTCTCTGGATCCTCCCGTCAGTCCCATCCACTGACCCAGTCCAGATCTGGCTATATCCCCAGTGGGCATTCGTTGGGAACCCCTGAGCCAGCCCCACGGGCCTCTCTGGAGTCTGTCCCTCCTGGCAGGTCTTACTCACCTTATGACTATCAGCCATGTTTGGCTGGGCCTAACCAGGATTTCCATTCAAAGAGCCCAGCCTCTTCCTCCTTGCCTGCCTTCCTTCCGACCACCCACAGCCCTCCAGGGCCTCAGCAACCCCCAGCCTCTCTCCCTGGCCTCACTGCTCAGCCTCTGCTCTCACCAAAGGAAGCGACTTCAGACCCCTCCCGGACTCCAGAGGAGGAGCCATTGAATTTAGAAGGGCTGGTGGCCCACAGGGTAGCAGGTAAGAGGTATTCAGTCCTGACTCCTTCTACCCTGCTGGCTCCCCTGGGGTGGGGGGTGGGCAGCGTACAACGCCAGGCTGCAGGGCATCGGACACAGTGGCAGCTTCCCGCCCCCTCCTCTCCACCGGCTCCAATCTTCCTCCCTCTCTGGTGGGTGGCTCTCCTTCCCCCTTCTCCCTTTCTCATTGTCCTCTACACCCTGCTTTCCTCCCAGGGGTACAGGCTCGGGAGAAGCAGCCTGCAGAGCCCCCAGCCCCTCTGCGGAGGCGGGCGGCCAGTGATGGACAGTATGAGAACCAGTCTCCAGAAGCCACATCCCCTCGTAGCCCTGGGGTTCGCTCCCCTGTCCAGTGTGTCTCCCCGGAGCTGGCTCTTACCATCGCTCTCAATCCTGGAGGGCGGCCCAAAGAGGTGAGTCCTTAAGCTGTATCTTGGGGCTATGGTCCCTCTTTTTCTCCCCTGTGTTCTCCCACAGCCCCATTTGCACAGCTACAAGGAGGCCTTCGAGGAGATGGAGGGAACCTCCCCGAGCAGCCCACCACCCAGTGGGGGTAAGAATTCCCTGTGAAGCTCGTCTTCCCTGTCCCTGTGTCTCCCCTCTTCTTCCTGGCACAGTGCGGTCCCCCCCGGGTCTGGCCAAGACACCCCTGTCTGCTCTGGGCCTGAAACCTCACAACCCAGCGGACATCCTGTTGCACCCCACAGGAGGTGAGTTGGGAAGAGGGAAGATGGGGAGGGGGGCTATTGGGGTCAACTTTACTTTTTTCCTTAGTTACCAGAAGACGGATCCAGCCAGGTAGGTGGGCAGTGGCATGCATTTGTGACCCACCCCAGCTTTCCCATCTCCGTTTTCTCCACAGATTCTCTTTCTCAAGAAATAATCCCTGTTAATCTCTTTCTCTCTTTTTCCTTTTTTGCTCTTCCTCATCTTCACCACCTGCCCTTCTTTCCTGCCTCTCCTTCCTCCCACCTCTCTTCTCGTCTTCCCTCAGAGGAAGATGAGGGGAAGGTGGTGGTCAGGCTGTCAGAAGGTAAGTAGCATTTGCTGTGACTTCCTGCTCTCGCTCAGTGTCTCTGTCCTCTTGCCCCTTCCAGAGCCCCGGAGCTATGTGGAGTCTGTGGCACGGACAGCGGTGGCTGGACCCCGAGCTCAGGACTCTGAGCCCAAGAGCTTTAGTGCTCCAGCCACCCAGGCCTATGGCCATGAGATACCCCTGAGGAACGGGACCCTGGGTGGCTCCTTTGTCTCCCCCAGCCCCCTCTCCACCAGCAGCCCCATCCTCAGTGCTGACAGGTAAGCCGGGAAGGGGCAGTGGGTGGGGGATGCACTGACATCGCAACCTGCCATCTCTCTGCAGCACTTCAGTGGGGAGTTTCCCGTCGGGAGAGAGCAGTGACCAGGGTCCCCGGACGCCCACCCAGCCTCTGTTGGAGTCTGGCTTCCGCTCAGGCAGCCTGGGACAGCCCAGCCCGTCTGCCCAGAGAAACTACCAGAGCTCTTCTCCTCTCCCGACTGTGGGCAGTAGCTACAGCAGCCCCGACTACTCACTTCAGCATTTCAGCTCCTCTCCGGAAAGCCAGGCTCGAGCTCAGTTCAGTGTGGCTGGCGTCCACACGGTGCCTGGGAGCCCTCAGGCGCGCCACAGAACAGTGGGCACCAACACTCCCCCTAGTCCTGGCTTCGGCTGGCGGGCCATCAATCCCAGCATGGCTGCCCCCAGCAGTCCCAGTTTGAGCCATCACCAGATGATGGGTCCACCAGGCACTGGCTTCCATGGTAGCACTGTCTCCAGCCCCCAGAGCAGTGCAGCGACCACCCCGGGGAGCCCCAGCCTGTGTCGGCACCCAGCAGGGGTCTACCAGGTTTCTGGCCTCCACAACAAAGTGGCCACCACCCCGGGGAGTCCCAGCCTGGGCCGGCACCCTGGGGCTCACCAAGGCAACCTGGCCTCCGGTCTTCATAGCAATGCAATAGCCAGCCCTGGAAGCCCCAGCCTGGGCCGTCACCTCGGAGGGTCTGGATCTGTGGTTCCCGGCAGCCCCTGCTTGGACCGGCATGTGGCCTATGGTGGCTATTCTACCCCGGAGGATCGGAGACCCACACTGTCCCGGCAGAGCAGTGCCTCTGGCTACCAGGCTCCTTCCACGCCCTCCTTCCCTGTCTCCCCTGCCTACTACCCTGGCCTGAGCAGCCCTGCCACCTCCCCGTCACCAGACTCCGCAGCCTTCCGGCAAGGGAGCCCAACACCAGCCTTGCCAGAGAAGCGAAGGATGTCAGTGGGAGACCGGGCAGGCAGCCTCCCCAACTATGCCACCATCAATGGGAAGGTGTCTTCGCCTGTCGCCAGCGGCATGTCCAGTCCCAGTGGGGGCAGCACCGTCTCCTTCTCCCACACTCTGCCCGACTTCTCCAAGTACTCCATGCCAGGTGGGCCTCTCCCCCTTCCATTTTCACCTCTCCCATAACACTTTCTTCCCTTCTCCTGCTTTAGACAACAGCCCGGAGACGCGGGCTAAAGTGAAGTTTGTCCAGGACACTTCTAAGTATTGGTACAAGCCTGAGATCTCCAGGGAGCAGGGTGAGTGCTGGGCTCTGTGGTGCATCAGAGGCTCCTCCTCTCTCCTTGTCCCTTCCCCATGCAGCCATCGCGCTCCTCAAGGACCAGGAGCCGGGGGCCTTCATCATCCGCGACAGTCACTCCTTCCGAGGCGCGTACGGGCTGGCCATGAAGGTGTCTTCGCCACCTCCAACCATCATGCAGCAGAATAAAAAAGGTAACCTCATCTCCCAGAATGGGGCTCAGGACGACTGAGCCTTATTTCTTTCTCTTTGTCCCAGGAGACATGACCCATGAGCTGGTCAGGCATTTTCTGATAGAGACTGGCCCCAGAGGAGTCAAGCTCAAGGGCTGCCCCAATGAGCCAAACTTCGGTGAGCTGTCCCCCTGCCCCCATCTCTACAGTCTGCCCATGACATGCCGTCTGCCTCCCTACAGGATCGCTGTCTGCCCTGGTCTACCAGCACTCCATCATCCCATTGGCCCTGCCTTGCAAGCTGGTCATTCCAAACCGAGGTAGGAACGTGAGACTCCTGGCTCACCACCCAGGGTTTTAATTCCTACTGAATTTTTGTCTTAGACCCCACAGATGAATCGAAAGATAGCTCCGGCCCTGCCAACTCAACTGCAGACCTGCTGAAACAAGGGGCAGGTGAGTGGTCACCTGAAACTGTACCCATGCCCCCATGACTCCCCCTTGGGTTGGTTTCTTCCAGCCTGCAATGTGCTCTTCGTCAACTCTGTGGACATGGAGTCACTCACTGGGCCACAGGCCATCTCTAAAGCCACATCTGAGACGTTGGCTGCAGACCCCACGCCAGCTGCCACCATCGTTCACTTCAAAGTCTCTGCCCAGGGAATCACTCTGACTGACAACCAGAGAAAGTAAGACTCCCCTGCCTGCTCCTCGGTGGGGTCATTCTCTGTTTATCTGATGTCTGTGCTGCAGGCTCTTTTTCAGACGCCACTACCCTCTCAACACTGTCACCTTCTGTGACCTGGATCCACAGGAAAGAAAGTAAGTCTCTTGTACACAGCTTCTCTCCCACATGATTTACCCTGAGCCCACTTTCTCTCCACAGGTGGATGAAAACAGAGGGTGGTGCCCCTGCTAAGTAAGTGTGACTTCTTACCCCTGCCCAGCAGGCCCTCATGCCCGTTGCCCTCTCCCGCCTGCAGGCTCTTCGGCTTCGTGGCCCGGAAGCAGGGCAGCACCACGGACAACGCCTGCCACCTCTTTGCTGAGCTTGACCCCAACCAGCCGGCCTCTGCCATCGTCAACTTCGTCTCCAAGGTCATGCTGAATGCCGGCCAAAAGAGATGAACCCTGCCCCTTGCCCAGGGCCAGTGCCATGGGGAAGGGGCTTGTGGGGAGGGGACCCATGAATCCTGACCACTCTTGAACCCAGAAGGAGGACTTTGGGCCAATTTCGGAGGAGAGAAGAAAGTGCAACGTGGGGAGAGGGAAGTGAATTGCAGAGGGGAGGGGGAAAAGAGAGAGAGAGAGAGAGAGAGAGAGAGAGAGAAAGATGGAGGAGAAGAACTTGGATTCCCCTGGGTAGATGGAAACTGCAAAAACCCAAAGCCTCCAAAACTAACCAGGTCCACCTAACACCCCCTCCCTCCCCTAAGAAGATGGATGTCCTCAAAAGAGAAGGAACAAACCTCCTTGGGAATCCACATTTTTTGGGGGAATGGAAAAGCTCTGTCTCCCTAACTCAACTGCTTTGCAAGGGGAAATCAAGCTGGGAGAATCTTTTTCTGGCCACCTGTGGGGTAGGTTGTCAAACCAAACAGAGCCACCGTGGGACATCAAGTGGAAGAACTTGTTTGCTTGAAAGTATCTCAGACCCAAGGCACCTCAGGTCTCTTTGCTGTGCCTCCACTATATTGTCGTGTGGGTGTGTGTCTGCACCCACATCCTCACACATTGATCTAGATCTGCCTTTATCCACTCGAATTATAAACAGCTCGGCTTGTCCTTGTCCCATGTGTTTGTAGACACACATGCATACTGTCCAAAGATTAGGGTTGGTGGTGGCAGTGCAGCAGGGGAGGGACAAACAACCAAGCTATGGGTGACAGAGGCTCTCTCCTGGTGCCTGCACCTGCACTCTAGTGACCCTGGGTGCCGCCAGACCCTTCTCTTCTACAAAGACCCCAGCAGGAGTGGGAGGGTCTGCAATGGCATCGCCCTGTCCTGCCTTGGCCAGAAGCCTGGAGCTTTGGTTTGAGGAGGTAGAGATATGTGTATCCATAGGAAGAGATCTGTCAGAACAGGCAGCTGTTGAGCTCGGGGTGTCTTCCCCAAGGCATGTGGCTCAGCAGCAAGAAAGGCAAGTTGCTCCTGCTGGGGCCCTGGACTCTGCCTTAGCTCCCACCTCTCAGCCTTGTTATTGGGTTTCATGCCCCTGGACCAGCCTTATCTCAGACCTGCTTACCTGCATGATGCCTTTTTGGGGGCTGGGGATTGAGTCTTGCTGCTCTGCCCAGCCCTGTTCTATTCTGCAGGGTCCCTGTGTTGGAATTCTCCCTGGGGAACCTACTTTCTGCTCAGTGAGGCTCCGGCCAGAAACCTGGAGTCCTTATCCTCCCCTCTGTAAGTGTTTTAGGGTCTGGCTTTTGCAGGCACCCTCTGACCTCAGCAGAGCTCCTGGGCCTGCTGCCTGCACACCACATCGCCTACCTACAATGCCAAAGCCTCACTGTCACCCTTTCTGCCTTGGTTTCCCTAGCTGAGCCACGCTGCCCATGCAGCAGAGGGCAGAAGGCTTGCACTTGGGCCAAAGGGCCTAAGGTCCACTGGACAGTTGGGAAAACACCTGACCACCATTTAAGGACTCTAAGCCAGAATGGAAAATTCACCAGGACTCCATTCTTAAGCCTATGCGAGTCCCCTAGAGAGAGGCATTGTACTGATATATAAATATTATATAATATATACATGAGACATACTGACAGAATCTGTAAGCTAATAAAATGTAAGAAAAGGTTAAAAAAAGAATAGGTAAATTGACAAGAAGTATTTATTGTTTTTCCATATTGCTTTATTGCCTTCCTTGGGGATAAACCAATTCCTATCCTTTTTTATATGTGTAAGTAAAGCCTGAAGTGTAGGGGGCCTTTGTTCTTGAAGCAGCCAGGGTCTCCTTGCCCTGGCCTTGGCCTTCCCTAGACTGTGTGGGGCTCAGCATTGGGAGGGGTTGCACATGTCCCAGCCTTTGGCCCCCTTACTTTTCAGCAAGCCAGGGGCCCAGCAGTCAGCTCCCAGGATGTGTGGGGAGCTGTCCCTGACTCTGCAGGCCTGAGCGAGTGTGTGAGCATGCGGGGACATGGGTGTGTATGGCACACATAGGTGCGTGTGTGTCTTTTGTATTTTTTCTCCTCCAAGGAGCTGTGTCAGTGTGGACGTTCTGTTTCAGGGAGTTGGAAAGGAGGGTGTCTGCAGAAGGTGGAGAGCAGGGGCAGAGGCCCCACTGGCCACCCCCTGCTTCCCAGAGTGAAACCTTGTGCCTGGTGACCAAAGTCCCTCCAAAGTGCTCTTCCTTCTGGGTTATTCAAGCCAAATATCTGGGTTTCCCCCTCTCCTCATTCCCTAGCAAACCCCAATTATCTTCCAAGATAGGAGATATTTCCCATCCCCTTCCTTTGTAAATATCTCATCTCCCACTGGAGAGCCCAGGAGCCTATTCCTGGCATGGATGTTCTGTCCACACTTGAGGCTGGGCGGTGTATCAGACCCTTCAAGCAGCCTGGCTGGGGCCCAGGACTGAGTCTGGGGTCAGCTTTCACGGTCGCTTTTCCCTTCCTCACCACCCACCACAGCCCACCTTGCATGCATGGCCAGCCCCTCCACTCCAGCCTGAGCCATGTGTGCCCCTGCGGGAGGACCCATTCATGCCAGAAAGCTGGTAACTCCCTCCCAGCATCCCTGCGGAAGGAGTCAGTTTCTGAGAGTGTGACTTTTCAAGGCGAATGATGGGGAAGGGTTCCCCAGTCCCCACAGTGGCCCCACCTCTGGGCCCTGCACCAGAGCCCTTCTGTGTCACGGCGGGCTGTGCACCCATGCACACACCTACGCACACACAACACTCCGCACTGCAGTATATTCTTGCCAAAGATTTCCTTTAAAAGCAAGCACTTTTACTAATTATTATTTTGTAAATGTTTATCTTCTTCTGTCTTCTCCCTCCCTGAATCTATTTTACTGTTGTTTATTGTTGAATCTGTGTGTCAGCCAGGAGAGCGCTGTCTGGCCTTGAACATGGGCTGGGATGGGAAAGGGTCTGGGAGAAGATGGGCAACAAAGAGCCAGGGAGTCATGGACATCGCAGCGACGCAGACCCCAGCAGGTTCAGTCCCGTGCTGCCACCAGCTGTCCAGCTGGGTGTCTGGAGGGAAGAGGGCAGAGGAGGGTCATGTCCCTTCAGCTGGGGGAGGGGCCCAGTGAGCTCCACGTGGCTTTTTCCCAAAGGGAGCAAGAGGGAAGGATTGGGCGAGAAAACAATGGAGAGGGGACCTGCGAAGGAAAACAGGGAGGAAGTGAGCGGTTTGATCAGCCTGCTATCACGGTGTTCTGGCTCTCTTATTTAGCCAGGCGCTTAAGGGACAGATACATCACATCCTAAGTTTGGGAAAGGCCTTTGACCCATGTCATCTGAGCGTCTCCTCCAGTAGCTCTGAAAGCTGTGGACACCAATGGCCAGGATTCCTTCTCCCCTGGTTTTTGAGGATCCCTGGGTCTTCTGAGACTGGCCAGGAGAGGGATGGTGGGGCCAGTGGTTGTGTGAAAGCAGGAGGGGCAGCCCTCCTGGACAAGTGTGATCCCCCTATAAACGGCTCTCAGGAGGTTAGTGAGTAGGAGATTCTGCCTTGTTCTGATGAGCCTGTGCAGGGGCTCCAGGGGAGCATGCTGTCCAGGGGGCACAGAAGGGTGGTGAGTGTGATCAAATCTAGTCTCACTCCCACTTTTTAGTCTCACTCCTACTTTTGTCCACCACCCCTGCCTCCTGGATCTTCTCCCACTTTTTTTTTCAGCTTTAGGACCTGGGGAGATCCTGTGAGTCAAGGCAGACACCCAATCCTGCCCCCACACTCGGGGTCCTCCAAGAGGTTGGGGGGCAGAGTCCCAGAGCAGCCCTTTACCCCAGGTCCAGGCCCTGGAATCCTGAGACTCGCGTTTCCTTGGCCAGTGGTAACACAGGACGTGTGTGCGCATGTGCAAGTGTGGATGTATGTGTGTGCGTGTGTTTTGCTCATTTCTTTAGGGAACTTGGGAGTCGGGGTTGGAGGTGCTGGGCAATGGAACTTCAAATTCAATGTCGCCCAGCAGTGAGGGGAGTCGGGAGGTGAGGCCTGTAGGCCAACCAATTGGTGGAGTCTCAGCGATAGCCCAGGTGAGAAGTGGTTCACCCAGAGGGGCAGGGTGGGGGCCTCGGGCAGATCTGTCCCTCTTGGCACCTCTGTCCTCAAATGTCCAAAATGTTGGAGGACCTCTGTTCATATCCCACGCCTGGGCTCTTGCCAGCAGTGGAGTTACTGTAGAGGGATGTCCCAAGCTTGTTTTCCAATCAGTGTTAAGCTGTTTGAAACTCTCCTGTGTCTGTGTTTTGTTTGTGCGTGTGTGTGAGAGCACATCAGTGTGTGCAGGCTGTGTTTCCCCATTTCTCTCCTCCCTTCAGACCCATCATTGAGAACAAATGTAAGAAATCCCTTCCCACCACCCTCCCTGCCTCCCAGGCCCTCTGCGGGGGAAACAAGATCACCCAGCATCCTTCCCCACCCCAGCTGTGTATTTATATAGATGGAAATATACTTTATATTTTGTATCATCGTGCCTATAGCCGCTGCCACCGTGTATAAATCCTGGTGTATGCTCCTTATCCTGGACATGAATGTATTGTACACTGACGCGTCCCCACTCCTGTACAGCTGCTTTGTTTCTTTGCAATGCATTGTATGGCTTTATAAATGATAAAGTTAAAGAAAACTCTGTGCCGTTATCTATCTGTGTTGTTCGGACAG